GAGAGGAGAGGATTGAGGGCCTCCTCTGGGTGGGAGAGGGTAAGAATCCTACTGTGGCCTGATGACAGCCCAGTTACGGGGATGGAGAGGTGGGAAAGGTGGCACCCTTCGGGCAATGCAGCCCCTGAAGTGTGTCTGCCCCTCCCTGCCCCAACAGGGCAGCTAGAAAGATTCAGCAACACAAGAAGGGGAAGCCCCTCCAGTTCACTCATTCAATCGAAAACCATATATCCAGAGCTCTCACAAACGCAGGCATCAGGTCTGGAAATACAGCAGTGAAGAGGGCAGGCCAAGCCTTCGCCCCCAGTGGGGGTCCCCTCTGCGGGAGAAGCAGCGCGGCCAACTGCCTGGCCACCACCGGGCCAGGCACTAGGGAGTGGCCGGGGCTGCAGCGAAGCCCTGGCCTGAGGACAGACGGGGCACAGTATGCTGGAAACAGCTGAAAGGGGACAGGGCATGAGTGCCGCGGTGTCAGCGCCGGAGCCCGTTGGTCCCCTCCCTCCCCCTGGGGCCCGCGCGTTCAACACCGACCTCTGTCCCAGTGCCCGGATTGGCAGAGGCAGGCGGGAGGAGCCAGAGGTCGCCCCACATAGCTCGGTCTCAGACAAGGGTCTACACTGGAGAGAAGGGAGGGGCCCCTGGGTCACCTCTCCCCGGGCCGCGATTCTCCTCGTCCCGCACTCTGAGCAGCCGGCCCCGTACTTCCCCTGACCTCCAAGCTCTCGGCCACGGACTCCTCGCTTCCCCACTCCGCCGCGACGTCCTGCCCTGTGCTTCGGGATGGGGACTGAGTCTCCTCGCTCCTCCAATCCGTGCAACCCCTTCCCCCATCTCTCCATCAAGCACCCTCGACTCCCACCCCTCTCCCGCTACACAGCGAAGTCCACCCCATGGGCAACTTTCCGGCAGTTGCGGGGTGGGCAGCAGATTTAGAAATCCCCAAACGGAAAATCCCGCTCACAAGGCTCTGTCCAACGAATCAGGGCTAGGCATGGGCCCATGAGCAAGTGAGGGGCACGGAAGGAAAGAGCCCGAGAGCTTCTGGCAGCCGGCTGAGCCCCCAACGGGCCTCCCGCCCGCTGCACCTTCGCAGCCTGGCTGTGCACGCGCTGTACCTGAGACATCCTGGCCGACTTGCAAGAACTCCAGGGAGACAGCGGAGGAGGCGAGGACCAGGAAGCGATCGCCCAGATTGCACTGGCAAGCGCCTTTAGAGGCGCGGTCCACTCGCCCCAACCCTGCTCGGGCGAGCACCGGAAAGCCAATCAGAAGCCAGCTATGCGCTAGGGGCGTGCCCAGCCCCCGCCGCGGCGCTAGCCCCGCCCGAGCCCACGTGGGACCGCTTGCGCAAACGCCGGGAGTAGCCGAAGGGGACGCCGGGAACAGGTGGGGACAACGGAAGTAGGGTGCTTAGTTTTGCTGCCGGGAGTTGGTCGAGAGTTGGGTTCAGTCCTGGCCCGTTGTGGGGACGGCACGCGGGGGAAGGGGAGGGGACGGAGACCGAAGAACGGAGGTCCTTATGTTTCTTTTCTTTCCTTAAATCTTGCCCGGCCTGAAGAGGCCGGAAGTTGCATCTCTGGACAAGTAAACTCTGAGACCTGGGAATGGCGGGCGGGACCCGCTCCTCCCTTGGGGTCTAGAGGAGACCCCCGGAGATGGTCCCTGATGAGCAGCGTGATGGTGGAAAGCTGGACTGGTCTCCCGAAAGGCGAAGCCGAGGCTTCTTCCTCTGAACTTTTGGCACGTTCTTTGACTTGCTTGTGGCCGTAGTGTCAGGCCTGTATTGCACATTTATGTCTGTGGTGCATTTCTCCATCTGGTGCGTTAAAGGCAGGGACGGTGTCTTATTTGTTGATTCTAATGTAAATGTGCTTCCATCTCAGGGCCAGCTGAGGGGCCCACGGACATAGGGCACCCACAATAGGCGTGTGTCTGCTGTGTGTTTGTGTTCGGCCGTCCTGCTTCTCTGTTTCCACACGTACACATGCCCCTGTGTTACTTTGGTTCATCTTCTGTACTCTGTCAGTTTTCTGCTGGTCAGAACATCTGTGACTGTGACAGAGCTGTCCAGGATTGCAGTGGATAGGTGGGTATAATCACTGGGACCCTTCTGGGGACCATTTAGATGGTTCTCATGTCTCTTGCCACAGGAATTTCTTCACATGGCTCCTGGAGAAGTGACCATCACAGTTCGCCTCATCCGTTCCTTTGAACATCGCAATTTCAAACCTGTAGTGTATCACGGAGTGAATTTGGACCAAACTGTAAAGGAATTTATCGTATTTCTAAAGCAAGGTATGAGATGTGAAAGCCATTTTGTTTTACTATATTGTGTAAAAAAATAATCTTTCTCTTGTAGATATCCCTTTAAGGACCAACCTGCCACCACCATTCAGAAATTATAAATATGGTAACCATTTTTTTATTCTTTTAAAATATATAGTGTAAAAAGATAACTTGCTTTTTTCTTTCAGATGCACTAAAGATTATTCATCAAGCACATAAATCAAAGGTATGTTCCACAGGTACAGTATCTGGCACATAGATAAAATGCAGATTTTCTTTTTTTTTTTTAGACAAATGAACTTGTGTTGAGTTTGGAAGATGACGAAAGACTCCTGCTGAAAGAAGACAGCACTCTGAAAGCAGCTGGAATCGGTGAGGAAGGGGGCCTTGTGTTGCTGGAGGGGAATCTTTTTTTCCATTTTCTGTTTTTTTTCAGCCAGTGAAACTGAAATTGCATTCTTCTGTGAAGAAGATTATAAGAACTACAAAGCTAATCCCATTTCATCCTGGTGAAAACATCTCGAGGGCTTCCTTTTTGCATACCTGTATTAAGCTCTTTATTCCACTGCTGAATTTTTGAAATTGACAAACAAATCTTAAAAAATTAATCCCAGGCTATACTCTTTGAGCTAAAATCTGGTTATTTCTTTCTCTTCAGGTCTTTCCTTCTCTCTTTCTTTTTCTTTGTTGTTGTAAAATAATATATTATGAGAAAAACATTTGATCTTTTTAAAGGGAAATAAATTGTTATTAAAAATTATTGTGGAATATTGATTCTTAAATTATAATTTG